GCGAGTGAGGGACCTGTAGTGGGGCCTCCGAATGCAATAGCCGAGGAGGAGGGGAAGGGATCCCGCTTTACAAACTCTCAGACACATGTTACTACTCAAACTAAGCAGCAGACGCGGTGGCCGCTGCAGTCTTTTCGGCAACTAGGCCGCTTAGCCCCAGCTGTGCTCGGTTTCTGGGGTCCCTGTCCTGCTCTGTCACTCCCCACGCCTGGGCTAAGGACCACCAAGGAGGTCCGGAAGGGGATTTCGAACTTCCAAGTGGCCCAGGAGAAGTGAACGCTTCTCCTTCTTTTTCAAGCCTCCCGCCCAGCCCTGCCGGCTCGGCCTGGGCGCTGTGGACCGGTAACAGCAGTTCCACCAGGATGCAGGCCGGACTAAGCTCCTGGGGAAAACCCGTTGCAATAATTGTTTTTCACACACAACTTCCAACCCTTCCCCCATTTCCGCCTCCAATTCGGAGACTTGCAAAGCCCAAGAAAGGGAAAAGCAACTCTATCTTTGATCTTCTCATCCAAAGTTAAAATAATAACGACAATGATGATGTAGGGAGAAAGAACCAAATAGAGAGGCTAACCCCACCCACAAGAAAGTGGGTAAAAAGCCCAACCCCTGCTCTAAAAGGCTCAACCCTGTGGCTGAGCCTTGGCCGGGTTTCTTTCTCTCCCGGCGACTGCAGGGAGCCTGCAGGGAGCCAGCAGGGAGGCAGCCGCCCGCCGCCATGGCGGTCTCACGCCCGCGCTCCCGTCGGTCGCCGGGAGGTGGCGCGCTCTGCTCAGAGGCCAAAGCCAACCTTCTCTCTGTTTCTCCCCCTTCTCCTTTTTTCCCCCTCTCTCGGAGGCTCGCATTGAATCGGCCCTAACGATTCTCGGATCGTCATTATTTGTAACCATAGAGCATGAATTACCTCTTGAGGTCATCAGCGAGAATTTACGACTGGTCAACAAAAGCACGTGATTCCCTAACGCCCCCCACCCCCCTTCCAACCCCCCCCCCATATTTGGCCGCATACATAGCAAAACGAAGTACAGTGCATCGCTATAATTCATTAATACATCATAAATCGTGAAGCACAGGGTTATAACGACCACGATCCACAAATCAAGCCCTCCAAAATCACCCAAATGAGCTCGTACTTTGTAAACTCCTTCTCGGGGCGTTATCCAAATGGCCCGGACTATCAGTTGCTAAATTATGGCAGTGGCAGCTCTCTGAGCGGCTCTTACAGGGATCCCGCTGCCATGCACACCGGCTCTTACGGCTACAATTACAATGGGATGGACCTCAGCGTCAACCGCTCCTCGGCCTCCTCCAGCCACTTTGGGGCGGTGGGCGAGAGCTCGCGCGCCTTCCCCGCGCCCGCCCAGGAGCCCCGCTTCAGGCAAGCGGCTTCGAGCTGCTCCCTGTCCTCGCCCGAGTCCCTGCCCTGCACCAACGGCGACAGCCACGGCGCCAAGCCCTCTGCTTCGTCCCCCTCCGACCAGGCGACCTCAGCCAGCTCCAGCGCCAATTTCACCGAAATAGACGAGGCCAGCGCGTCCTCGGAGCCTGAGGAAGCGGCAAGCCAGCTAAGCAGCCCCAGCCTAGCTCGGGCGCAGCCAGAGCCCATGGCCACCTCCACAGCCGCGCCCGAGGGGCAGACTCCGCAAATATTCCCCTGGATGAGGAAGCTTCACATCAGCCATGGTAATTCTCTCTCTCTTTTTTGTCTTCTCGGCGTTGCCTTGCGGCTTTCCTCTATCTGCTCCAGATATGACCGGGCCGGACGGGAAAAGGGCCCGGACCGCGTATACCCGCTACCAGACCCTGGAGCTGGAAAAGGAGTTCCACTTCAACCGCTACCTGACCCGGCGACGGCGCATCGAGATCGCCCACGCACTCTGCCTGTCCGAGCGCCAGATCAAGATCTGGTTCCAGAACCGGCGCATGAAGTGGAAGAAGGACAACAAATTGAAAAGTATGAGCCTGGCTACAGCTGGCAGCGCCTTCCAGCCCTGAGCCCGCCCAGAGGAGCCCAGCGGCCCAAGAGCCCGTGCCACCCCCAGCCCTGGCCCCTCCAATCCTCCCCGCTCTGCCGCCGCCCGCTGGGGACCGGTTCCCACAAGCCTGCCTCGCCTTGTGTTACGATATTTCGTTTGGTCTTAGGTCTTCCTGTGGCTCCCTCTCTCCTGGACTGGTTATCTTGTTATTATTGTTAATAATAATTATTATTATTATTTTCCTTCCATGCTCCCAACTCCCTTCTGCTTGTCCCAAATCCGCCAGTGTTTCTGAATGTTTGTGTCTGTGGTTGCAGTCTTTCCCCCAGGAAAAAAAAAAAAAGAAATTCGCATGTTTAATGTGAACTCTCCCCTCCCCATCTGTGTTCTAACTTATTTATAAAAAGATGATCGCTGTATTTTGAGTTTCAGCTGGAAACTTCTGTAAGGGGCAGCAGTTGAGGTGGGGTAGTGCCGCAGTGGGGTCAAGCTGAGCTGGCTTCGGAGATGGAGTCCCTTTTCATTCTCCTCCTCCTCCCTCCTCACTCCCTAGGCCCAAGTCTCCTAGGGGCTTGGTCCTAGGGTGGGAAGGGGCTAGGGAGGACCAAAGGGATGGTATTGAGAAGAGAGAAAGAAGATAGTGAGATTTAAGTTCCTGCTGCCTGGGTAGGCCCCACAAGGCCTGGTCTGGGAGTATACGGAAACAAAAATGATCCTCAGTGCAAAATGTCTTGTGTATTTCTCTGTGAATCCATGGGTCTGGCTAGAGGGCCCAAAGCTTGTAAATATGGGGATAGTCTGGGTCAGACCCATCTCTCCCTTACCCATCTTGCTTCCAAGACCATTTGTAGTGAGCGAGTGGATGCTGTGCTACGTGTGAAATCTGTCTTTGCGGGGCCTGTCTCAGTGATTCGCTTTTGGTATTTGTTTGTAGCTTTCCTGGAAGTCAAATAAATGTTTCCCCCACTCCATTGCCCTTCCACTTGTCTTTTCTCCGAGGGGT